TCAAATTATTTTTTTAATACAACACACTCATTTTTCGCTAGCAAAACTGCTTATAATGGCACTAAATACACTAACATACTGTGTTTTAGTACAAAGCAATAATACTCAGAGTACTCTCAGGAAATCCGCAAGCTGAGTAAATTTGAAAAGAAGATCTTGTAACCACCCTTCCAATCGACTTATGTAGGGTTCTATGGCCCTAATTAAAAAACAAGAAAACTTTAGCACTCAAGTCCAAAGGGGACTGCCCAACTCAGTCTCAGGCTTCAATTTCGCATCTGGGGAAAAAAGAAACACAAAAGGGAGATGCTGCCTCCTTGGCTCTGGGGGTGGTGACGGGAGCGGGGCCCACTGGGGAGCGATTTCACTTAAACGGTCGGACATAGCCGTCTCGGGCCCCTAGCAGTCTCCGCACTCACTGCCTCCTTCTCGAACATGCTAGGCCTCCTTTCTTTCCTAGGCGTCACCGGAGCCTGCTGAGGGGTCTGGTTCGGGGTCTGGATGGGGCTCGACTTCACGCCTCGGCCTCGCTTCTCCATCTCGCTCTGTTCTCCAAGACGCCCACCGCCTCCCCTTCACCGCCGGCGGTCAAACGCCCTAGCCAGTCCCGCGAGGGCGGAAGTCTCCCACCTGCGCCTCGTACGGTAGGAAGTGCCCGCCAGGGCTCCAAAGCGCCTGGAGGAGGGGCGCGCAGGCGCCTGCGTCATTCACGCGCGCCGCAGCGGGGCACCGGAAGTTATGGAGGTAGGGCGGGTGTAGGGCCCGGTTCGATCCCGAGCTAGGCAGGGAGTCGGCGCCAGGCTGGGTGGTGCTCGGCTACGCGGAGTGGGCGAGCGAGCACGCGCCTGCGGTGGCCGGCGGTCCCGCGCTGGAGGGCGCTGGCGACGTCGCGGCCCTGGCCTCTGTGGCGGTATCGGACGCTCGGCCCTGCAAGACGCCTGGCGGGCCCTGCCGGCCTCCCTGGGCCAGGCTCGGTTTCTCCGTCGCCTCCTGGCCCTGAGCTGGAACGCGGCGGACGGTCAGGGAGGGCTGTGCGCGGTGGCGCGGGGGCGGAAAGCCGCAGGTCGGGCTCTCACCTGACCGTGGCTCGTTCCTAGAAGCGCAGTTTCCTAGTCGCTGCCTGTAGGGTCCACACTCGGACAGTAAATTTGTGTTCATCGCCGGGCGTGGTGGGGCCTGTGGTCCCATCTACTCCGTAGGCTGAGGTGGAAGGATCGCTTTAGCCCAGGAGGTGGAGGCTGCAGTGAGCCGAGATCGCGCCACTGCACCCCTGTCTGGGCGACGGCGAGACCCCGTCTCCAAAATGATGATAACGATAACTACCATTTTTGAGTACTATGTGCTAGATGCTTTTCATGTGTTATCTGATTACTGTAGCCCTACCAGGTGCAGCCTGGCACCGTTTTATTTCACTTAGAACTGAGATTCCGATAAAGTAACTTTTCCAAGGCAAGAGGTAGTCAGAGGCTGAGGAATGATTCAAATTTAAGTCCAGCTCCAAAGCACCGGCCCAGTGTAGTCTGCAGAGTTCCAGCCCCATAGAGCCACATGGAGGATGCGAGTGACAATCGCCAATCAACAAATAGTTGATGTAGATTTCTTTAGTGATGACTTAATTGTTAGGGCCTGCTGGGATTGTTCGAAAACCAGGGCTGAGAGTGGAAAGTGCAACTTCTGGGTGCAGGAGGAGCAAACAGGGCAACTGATAGCAGTTTCCACATTAGGAAGCTGCCCAGAGCTAATTATGACTGTCACAACACAGCCCCCCCTTAACTCAACACACCAAAATAAAGAGCTTCGGTTCCGCTTTAGATCCTGAATTTGACTTCTTTGCAGGTTTATACGATGGTCTTAGTGTCATGTGGGGTAATTGTGAGGATTTCGATTGTATTTAATTCTCCATGGAAAACCAGTACGGTTTGCTACTTTTTACATGGCAGGGAAGGCTAAACTTTACCTCTGCCCATCTTAGTTCGGAGTGACCCCTTTAACAAATGAAAGGATAACAAGAAAAAAGTTTATTCTTGGACAGAGTACACATCACAAGGGATAAACCTTAATGAGAAGTAACTTGAAATGGTGGCTTAGAACTACATTTGTATACCATCTTCAACAAAGAACTGTAGATTTGCAGAGAAGTGACAGGACACAGGAGAGCAGTTTTAGGCTTCAAAGGGCAGGAAATTGGGAAGGTAGATACATATTCGGAAACTAATGGAGTAAGAATTGTTTGCAGATTCCCCTGGTACCTTAACTGGTCTGGTAAGTCTAAAGTTATCCCCAGTAAAGAATTTAGCAGTGCCTTTTATTTTATTTTATTTTTTAGGTATTAATAGGGGACCCTATTACCACATGTCTTTCTCCCTCAGTGTATGATATAATTTGTAATCTTGGGTTTCAACTCAGAGAAAATTGTGATATCAATAGCATTGTAACTCAGAATGGTGAAGTATGCTGGAAAACAATCACAGACTGTGTGAGCTACACAGAGTCAGGTTTGTGCTGTCTTTGTACTCCAAACTTTCATTGGTGCTGAAATTTGTTTTCTTATCCTTTAAGAGCAGGGTCTGGATTACTGGGGAAGCGTGAGGCTGCTGGGCCCTGTGTGTGAGGCTGTCCATTCACATTTCTTATCTCTGACCAAGGGGCAATTTGAAATTCGATATGCACCGTGGTTCCAGTGGACAAGTTTTCCAGAGGTTTGGCTTTTGAACAACCTTTAGAAATAAAAGTACATCCTAATATGTGTTTTATTGTAAATAGTTATTTCCTGAAATATTTGATGCCTTGGAAAGTCTACAATCTCCTGCTATTTCTCTTAGCTTAATGAAACTGACATCGTGTCTAGAACGAGCCTTGGGTGATGTAAGTGTGAGAACTCTTTCATTATTGGCCCACAACTGTTACACAATTTTTGTTTGAATTTTAGGTATTTTTACTGATTGGGAAGGAATGCCCCTTTCTTTTAAGAGATCTGCTTTCATCTGAGGAGCTTGCTCAAGTCTTCAGTCAGTCTGTGGTAAGCTTGTTCATCTAAACTCATGGAGTATATATAATTAACTATGTAATGATTTGCGGATTAGATGAATGTGCTAAAAGTCTTCGTTGGCTCTCCGTGTGGTCTCAACCTGCGTAACGTCTTATGGCATGGGTTTGCGTCACCTGAAGAAATTCCTCCAAAGTAAGTTGCAAGTGAAGACATTTTCTTCCTTTTTTTTGTAACAGATCTCTATGGTATTTCCTAGATACTGTTCAATGATGATACTGTTGACGGCAGGATTGGGTCAGTTACTGAAGAGTTACCTTCAAAACACTAAACTTACATTGGCACATCGCTCTTTCATATCTCTTACAAACCTCGAGGATTTGATTGTTTTTCCTGGTAAGTACTATGTTTCACATTTTTCCTTATAGGATTGTGTTTAAAACCGTGTGTTATTTTACAGATGTTACTTATGAGGTGCTTTCAGTATTAGAAGAAGTGATGATGAAATCTGCTTTTATATTAAAAATCATGTTACCATATTGGGAAGTTGCACTGGTCAAGTTCAAGTCACACAGGTAACTAAAGGGTACATGGCAGAGTGGTTTGCGAGTTTTACCTCTTTTCCCTTCAATTTCATAGGTTTGCTGACTGCGCCATATTGTTGCTGACACAACTGGAGACTGGACTTAGGAATGTTTTTGCCACACTTAACAGATGTCCAAAAAGACTCCTGACTGCTGAGGTAAGCTTGTTTTTATTATTGATTGTGATCATTTGTTTATTTTCATTTCTTTCCTTTTCTGAAGTCAACAGCTCTTTATACCACCTTTGATCAAGTAAGTAAGTAAACTTGTAAGGTAACTTGAAAGTTAACCAATGTATTTATTTTTGATGTTTTAGATATTGGCAAAACACTTGAATGATGGTAAAATCAATCAGCTTCCTCTTTTCCTTGGAGAGCCTGCTATGGTAAGTATTAGGTATTTTCCAGGCTAATATTCACAAAATATTTTCTCTGTTTAATTTCTGAAAGGAATTTCTCTGGGATTTCCTGAACCATCAGGAGGGTCCCCGCATAAGAGATCATTTAAGCCACGGGGAGATCAACTTACATGAATTTTCAAAAGAAACAACTAATCAGTTGCTTGCATTTTCTCTTGTACTGCTACTCAGATTCGTTGATGACTGTCTGCTATCAGTTTTTAAGGTAATTTATAGGGAAGAAAATCATTAATTAGACATGATAGTAACCACTGTTTTCTCTGCACTAGGAAAAATCAGCCGTAGAATTGTTGATTAGTCTTGCAGAAGGCTATAGTTCTCGCTGTCATCCGGTTTTTCAGCTTAAAAAACAGGTATGCCAAATGCAGGGTCCCGGGAGGGGCGTATCTACAAAAGCAATAAAACATTTCCTCCCAGGTGCTGAGCTGTGAGGAGAGCATCAGGGTTTGGGCTCTGCTGCCTTTCCCCGAAGAACTCACTCGGCAAGCCGTCAGGTGCGTGGCATCCTGGGGCCTGGCTGACCTCATCACGTATCTTTAAATATTTTCTGTTTTTCAGATTAGAAGATAATTCTGAAACAAATGCCTGCCACTCTTTGATTACAAAAATGACGGATGAGCTGTATCACCATATGCCTGAGAATCGTTGTGTGTTAAAGGACTTGGATCGTCTTCCTACTGAGACGTAAGTTCCAGGACATCCTGACAACTGTTGAAGATGCCTGCTCCAAGTCTGGCTCTGTTTGCAGGTGGCCCCAGCTTCTCCGTGAGCTCTGCAGCACACCTGTTCCCACCCTGTTCTGCCCCAGGATTGTGCTGGAAGTGCTGGTTGTGCTCCGAAGCATCAGCGAACAGTGCCGCCGTGTGTCCAGCCAGGTCACCGTTGCCTCAGAGCTGAGACACAGGCAGTGGGTGGAAAGGACGCTGCGGTCTCGCCAGCGGCAGAACTACCTGCGTATGTGGAGTAGGTGCGCGCTCACTTTCCTGTTTTGGAGGGGCATCACATTTTAATTTACTTTTATCTGTTTTTAGTATCAGACTACTGTCCCCTGTGCTCAGCCTGATACTGTTACTCATTGCGCTGGAGTTGGTCAACATTCATGCTGTTTGTGGGAAGAATGCGCATGAGTATCAGCAGTACCTAAAGTAAGTGTGTCACAGTATGTCTGCAGTCACATAATGGATAAAGAAATTAATTTTTTTTTTACAGGTTTGTAAAGTCGATCTTGCAGTACACGGAGAACCTGGTGGCTTACACCAGTTACGAAAAGAACAAGTGGAATGAAACTATCAATCTTACACATACAGCTTTGTTGAAAATGTGGACTTTTAGTGAGAAGAAACAAATGTTAATACATTTAGCCAAGAAATCCACAAGTAAAGTACTCTTATGAAAACTTGTAAGTCAGGATGCTTTTAATTTTAACAGATTTTAACAGCGTGTAAATTAAAAACCCAAAGACAGGGTGGAGTTGAGGGTCTGCTTGGCCAGGGTCCAGGTTCTGTTTCTCTG